TTGTCTATTGAAGGAAAGAATGAATACATCCATTAATCAATGTAGAATGGCGGGAAAAGACACAATTTGGGAAGGAGACTTTACTCTTTAACTTCTGGACCCATGTGAATGAGGAGTCCAGGTCATCCATCGTTAAAGGCATTTAGGTATTTTATTTCAAGTATTTTTCCCCTTTTCTGGTGACATACTACAATTCAGGACTAAATCTCAAATTTATTCTTGATATTGATAGCATTGATATTGCACACAAATCCCACGGTTACCGTCCAGCACTAGTGATCTTGTCCTATTTCCACCTGCAGCTTTTTGAATCTAAGTACACATCGCATTTCAAAACTCCCACGTTAAAGAAAGGCATCAGTTCAAGTTACTTTCTCATTTTCTGTCTTCGACTTTTTTCTGCTTCCCCCAAGAATATCTGAGAGTTACTTTTCTCGAAAGTTCTTTTGTAGTGTTCCAGATAGGAATCATCCTGTAATATTCCAAATGCAGCGTGTGGTGTGCATGTTGAATACATAAAAATGACGAGGTTAGGAACAATATCGCTGACGGTCGCGGTGTCCCGTTTTAATTTAGAGGGCGCCAGCAACACGTCAGTGAGGGAGATTCAGAAGCCGCCGGGCACCTCACCCCGGGCCGGGAATCCCTAAGAGAACCTTGACGCCGCTGAAGTTTCCGGACCGGGCCAGTTTGGAATTGACGAAAGCAGCCTCCGCCCGGTCGAGCCAGTCTCTCGGTTTTCTCGGCGGCTTCTTGAGGATGAGGCATTTCTAGGTTTTCTCCTCCTCGAGCAAATCACGGTCTGCGCCTTCCGCGGCTCTGGGAACAGGTGAGCCGTGCGGCGGCGCCCGCGGGACGCGCTCAGGTGCCGGTCCCCGCCCGCCGGCCCCTCCCTGCAGCACGCGGTCCGGGCCCAGGTGCCGGGGCCCAGGTGCCGGCGCCCAGGTGCGCGGGGCACGGGGCTGCAGCTCCGCTCGGCATCCGACAGCGGGCGCCGCTGCAGCAGCTCGCGGGCCGCGGAGCTGAACGGCTTCGCGAGTTGGGGCAGCTCCTCGCGCTCGGCCCTGCTCGGCGGCGAGAGCTCCGCCTGGGCGCCGCGTTCCTACAGCCGCCGGAGCCGCCAGGCGCCGAGGGAACGGACAGACCTCCGCGCACCCTTGCCGACCGGGGCGGGCAGAGGCGGGCAAGCGGCGAACGCCTGGGAGCGCGGAGAGCCAGGCCAGCCCGGAGCGCGCCGGGGACACCCTGTGCGCCCCGAGTCCCGGCACCATGCGACCCGCCGCGCGTCCTCGCGGGCCCGGGGCTTCGCTCTTCGCTCGCTGAGCCCCTGCGCTCGCCACCACGGAAACTCGGAAAGAGGAGGCGAGGCTGTGGGGAGCGGCGCGGAGACGGACTAGACTTCCCCTCCGCCCCCAAGAGGCTGCCGGTCCCCGGTTCCCTGGGCTTCTCCAGCTTTATCATGAACCTGGCGCAAGGTTGGCTTTAGGAAAAATTCTGGAGCCAGAGGGAGAGTCAAGGCAATTCTTTGGTTGCTAAGGTAATTGTAGTTGTGATAAAAAATGGGCAAGATGACTTAATGGTTTATTCATTTATTTTTGCAGTGTGAGTGAAGACACTCAGGATGGCTCAAGGATCCGGGGATCAAAGAGCAGTGGGGGTTGCTGACCCAGAGGAGAGTTCTCCAAACATGATCGTTTACTGCAAAGTAAGGCGCCTGGTCAAGTGCCGTGCGTGCTGAAATAACACTTCTTTTCTTTAACCTCTTTCAGATTGAAGACATCATTACAAAGATGCAAGATGACAAGACAGGGGGTGTGCCCATCAGAACAGTCAAGAGCTTTCTCTCCAAAATCCCCAGTGTCGTCACAGGTAACACCCTCCTTGCAAGGTGTTGGTAACAGGGTCTTCAGCTGAAATTGCTTTATCGTTGCAGGTACTGACATTGTGCAGTGGCTTATGAAGAACCTTTCCATTGAGGACCCAGGTACTTGACCTTTGACCCCACCCTTATCTCCCATTCCTTCTCTCTCTATGCACTGTTCTTACAGTTGAAGCAATACACTTGGGGAGCCTTATCGCTGCCCAGGGCTACATCTTTCCAATCTCAGACCATGTTCTCACCATGAAGGATGATGGCACCTTTTATCGTTTCCAGGTAAGCCTGCTGGCTCCTCCTCCTGAAGAACCCCCTGAGCACTAACACCCATGCTCCTTTGCAGGCTCCGTACTTCTGGCCTTCGAACTGCTGGGAACCTGAAAACACTGACTATGGTGAGAACTGAAGCCACTGGGAACTCTCAACTTGTACATGTTGTCATTTCCTTTCTTCCCTCAGCCATCTATCTCTGTAAGAGGACAATGCAAAATAAAGCAAGGCTGGAACTGGCAGATTATGAAGCAGTAAGTATGATTATTTTCCAGGATACATATAAATGCCGCCTTGTTGATTTTCATTTCTCATTAGGAAAACTTAGCAAGACTCCAGAGGGCCTTTGCGAGGAAGTGGGAATTCATCTTTATGCAAGCAGAAGCACAAGTAAAGTAGGTGAACTTGATAGAGACCTTTTCAGAGATTCTTATTTCCTTCCTCTCTTTACTCTTTCAGGATTGACCGGAAAAAAGACAAGACAGAAAGGAAAATTTTGGATAGTCAAGAACGAGCCTTTTGGGATGTCCACAGGCCTGTGGTGAGAAAGCGCTACTCAATTCTCTAGATTTTGTAATTTATATGATGTGTTTTTTTTTTCTCAGCCAGGCTGTGTGAACACAACAGAAATGGATATCCGAAAATGTCGACGTTTGAAGAATCCACAAAAGGTTAAAAAGGTTCGCTAGTTTAGCTGAGTTAAAAATTCCTGGGATGATCCTCTGTGCTTGCTTCTTCTCCTAGTCCGTGTATGGCGTGACTGAAGAGTCCCAGGCACAGAGCCCGGTGCATGTACTCAGCCAACCAATCAGGAAAACAACAAAAGAGGACATCCGGAAACAGGTGAATGAATTGACAGCTTGCACTCTCAGGAGGGTCTTAACATCTGTGTTCTCTATTTTCCCAGATAACATTTTTGAACGCACAGATCGACAGACATTGTTTGAAAATGTCCAAAGTGGCTGAAAGGTATGTTTTCCTTTAATAATATTACTACTTTCGTGGCATTCTTTGCTCTGCCTCCCTCCTGCAGTTTAATTGCCTACACGGAACAATATGTGGAATATGACCCTTTGATAACACCAGCTGAGCCATCCAACCCTTGGATCAGCGATGACGTTGCTTTGTGGGACATAGAGATGAGGTAAAAAATGTTTTAAGGTTTGGGAGTGGGATTCTTCTTTAAACCTTCTTCCTTCACCCCAAAGCAAAGAGCCCAGCCAACAGCGAGTAAAAAGATGGGGCTTCTCTTTCGATGAGATATTGAAGGACCAGGTGGGGCGGGACCAGTTTCTACGATTCCTGGAGTCCGAATTCAGTTCAGAAAACCTCAGGTAAATCTCTCAAAGTTTGAGCTGTGTGCGGATGTTTCAATATTGTATTACTTTAAAAACTCAGAGCATGTGCTGCGGGCAAAGGACTGCCCCTCCAAAGTTAATGTGCAACATCCATGCACTTATTTGAAGTTGAGACCATCGGTCCCATACGTCAATCAAGTGATATTTATGCTACACCTGTGCTGTATCAAGCCCTGTGAGAGTCTGCTGAGAGATGCAAGTCAAGATGTGTGATCTTTGCCTGTAACGACCTTGTAGGTCCTTGAGGAAAAAACACAAGAAATGATTAAATCATTGAATGTCTATAAATGAGTGTAAACTCTAAGAACCATTTCGAAAGCATTTAAAGGAGAAGAATCAAAGCTGAAGTAGTTAAATCATAAGCTGGACTTTGAAGAATACACAGGATAATAGTAGACGAAGAAGCAGGAGAGAGAATATTCCAAGCTGGAGGACCAAATGAGGAAAGAGGTGGCCGTGGGACTCTCCCACTCCATAAGGTCCTGAGAGGACACGTAGATGCCGACTAGCTGTATGGAGCGTGCTGTTCTAGGCATCCACGTGTCTGTTATAAACCAGACAAGGTTGAGTATCTTATTTTGGGTTATTATACAAGAGCCTTTCCTTGTGCTGAAGCATGATTCCAAACACATCTCAGAGCTTCATTTCAATGCCTAATGAAGCATTTGTAACAGAAGGCTTGACTTCTAATACTCTTCACTAGGGTGGTGCTCAGACTAGCCTCCCTGTATAGGAAGGAAGGCTCTCTGTGGCCAGCTTGATGGACCCAGGTGGCCTCTCTGTGTAGCCAGCTCAGTCCCAGTTTCCACCCCCTCCATGGTCCCTATGAGCCACCCCTGGGAGTCCTTCTCATCTTCCCTTCTTACCTGTTCCCCTTGGGTCTCCAAGATGGAGCGGTATAGAGGCCCCCTTTACCTAACTACCTCTAAGCCCGTAAGTAGCCTCAGGACCCTCTGCTGCCTGCACTCTTGCAGAGAGCTTGAAGAATGACCCAGAGTTTGGTCATTGTGAGGGTCCCAGGAGCATCCACTGGCTCAGCTGCCACCTTGCCTGGTCAGAGCATTCATTCTAGAAAGTCCCGAGTGTAGCCAGAACCACATATCAGTTCAGACTAGTTTCACAAATTATGCATCACACTTAAAGCCCAGAGTGCACCAAGGAGTGTGTCCCTGGCAGGTGTTCAGTGCTTCTTCCTGCCATCACCTCCTGCGCCTCTGCCAGCTCCTTTCCCCATGCCAGGAGGGCTACATTTAATCTTGGGTGAAAGCATGCATGTGAGCATGTGTTCATGTGCCAGAGCCTAAGCCACACCCCCAGAATGCAGAAATCCAGACTTCAGAGGGTCACCCCTGCTCCATGACAGGAAAGGAAATAGAATAGCAGGGAGGAAAAGGATAGCCAAGAGCCTCTAAAATCCTCTCTGGATGCCCAAATTCCATTTTTATGATATTCAGCATAACTGGATACATGGTGGGTGAGAGAGAAGCTCAGTCGTAAATCACATAACTGTAGGACTCTTCAGTCACCCATCACAGGGCAGCCTTTTCCCCGTTCCATTGCGTTCATCCCTTCAGCTGCAGATATCATCTTAGCACCAACCGTGGCACAGGGCTGGCGGATTTAGAGCTGACTGAGTAAATATCAGGGTGGCCAGGCATGGCTATACAGATGCACCTCCACTGTGGCTCATGCCATGGAGGCCCCTGGGAGTTGTGCAATATGGCACAACTTGAGGATCCTGCCAACCTGTCATGTTGGCCGTGCTGGAGTCGTCCCTTCTCCGCAGGATTGGTGAGGGGCCCAGGCCACTGGCATTGGAGCATGGCAGGAAAAAGCCTGACCAGAACTCACCTGGGTAAATTACAAAGTGCTTCTCCACTTCCTCTGTCCTCCTGTGCTCCCTCTCATCTCTCCAGTGAAAGGGCTGCTTAGATCATAACATTCTTGCACAACCCACGGGGTGCCAGTTAAGTAGCCAAGTGGCTGAATTTCTATCAGAGCTTCAGAATGCGGAATGGAGGAGCCCCAAAGTGTCACCCTGGATCCTTTAAGGAACAATTTCTATGATGATGTAATAGAAGTTGACATCCCCTTTGATCAGTGTCTTCTGGGTGGGTCTGTGAGATGAGGGTGGGGGCATCATCTCTGTGGACTGGGTGGGGTATGACCAGCAGCGCATTTTGCTGAAGCTGTGAGCTCTCTGTGGCAGGGTCTACCTCTTTTTCTCCTTTTCTGACCCACCTGAGCTGGGTGCAGGCTCCCTTTGCACCGAGTGGACCCACAGACAGCTGTTTGTTGAGTGCCTTGGGAATGCTCATGGCTTCTGTCCACAAGGCAGGGGCCTCACAGCTCTGATGCAGGGAGCTCCGCTCAGTTTCTTGGCCTCATCCTTCTTCCTGCTTTGTGCATTTTCCCAGAATAATGACAGTCACTCCTTCCCATCTTTGCTCCCTCTCCCACATCTCCCCTACACAAATCTTTGTCCTCCCTGGCTTGACACCCTCTGCTGCACAGCAGAGAATGAGTTAAAAATCAAAACCCACAGCAAAGAGTGTCCCCCGTACATTTTTTGTGAGCTGTAACATCTCCTGAGAGAAGGTAGTTGTTCTTCTAACCTGCAGATTGATGATCCGAGTTCCACACAGTGTCGGCTGAAGGGAGAAGCAATTAAAAGAGAACACAGTGGGGCACCAGGTTCATCTCGAGAGCTCTTGTCTCTGGCAGTTGCCCTGAGTCCAAGGAAGACCTCAGAAGGTTCACTAGGCCCAGCAGGATCCACCACTTACCAAACCCATGATTAATAGGAACAGAGGTGACTCCCACGACACCACAACCATCTGCAGTGTTTCAGTCACTGCCCAGTGAACAGAACTCAGCTTCAGTGGTGCTGGGGGTGGTTACTAACGTAGGCACCCCGGAATTTTAGCCCCACCGGGAACTAAACCAAGTTTAAGCTCTGCTGCCTACGTCTCTGGTTGACCAGCAGAGGGCATAGAAACACTTTCTTCTCTCCTGGAGTTTGCTTTTTCTCTGGGAGCGAACCAAAAGCTGTATTTTCTAACCCATGAAAATTCTAGTTTATGAAAAGATATGTAAACTGGTGACTGAGGGCCTGCCCAGACCTCCTGGTAGGATGGAGAATGATCAAGGGCCAAATGGTTTGTCTTACCCAGCCAGCCTTGAGAAAATCCTCTTCCTTGAAAGCCTCTAGGGAGAAAGGAGGCTCCCACTGGGGCAGCCCCTGGATGGTCCTCCAGCCCTGTTCTCCACTGCTTCGCCCCAGTGGTATCTGAGCCCAGGCTGCCTCGCTCCAAAAGCTAGTTTCCCCGCCAGCATTTCTAAGTCATGAACACGGATCAAATGCCCGCACAGGGGCTGCCTCCCTACTGCAGCTATGACAATTGGCAGAGACCAGGGGCAGGTCAGGACAGGTGGTCTCCCAGATATTAGTCCTTGTGGCCTGCCAGTCACAACGGCCCTTCTGCTGCAAGCCATGGAGGCTCAGTGCAGGATGGATGGATTTGATGCAGCTGCTGGCATTTCACTCCCTGCCGCTGCCCTTGGGGAGGAGCGGTACCTGCAGGTTTTTTATAAGAGCAGAAGCTTCCAAAGCTTCAAGGGGCTTCCCATGGGCAGCAGATGTGCAGAGAGGAGCTGCTGTGGCTCTCTGCAGCGGGGAATGTGGCCTGGGCTCTGAGTTCCCAGCTCAGGCCTGTGGGGCTCGAAGATGGCCAACACTAACCAAAGCCTGTTCTGAATTTCAAATTGACACAAAGGTTCCTCAAAACCAGTGATGGTAAACACATACGGGATGTCAGGATGCTGCTGTGACAGCAGTTTTGCTGTTGCCTGAGAGAGACAAGGCAGGTCAACTCCAAGGCAGACAGAAGGCCAGGGAGAGTCCCCAGTGTGTGCAGGGAGAGAAAACTGCTGTCTAGGGAATGTTACCCCATACCTTCCCCCTCTCCCTTCTTGCCCTTTCCCCCTCCTTCCCTCCCTTTCTCTCCCCTCCCCTTCCTCTTCCTCCAGCATGCCTGTTGTTTTCACTTGTACTTAAAAAAATTCTTGGTTTTATGTGACAAAGAAAACCTTTTTATTTTTACATAAAAGTTTATTAAATTTGATTCCGCGGCCTGGTGCAATGGCTCACGCCTGTCATCCCAGCACTTTGGGAGGCCAAGGCGGGCGGATCACTTGAGGCCAGGAGTTCAAGACCAGCCTGGCCAACATGGTGAAACCCCATCTCTGCTAAAAATGCAAAAATTAGCTGAGCATGGTGACATGCCCCTGTAATTCCAGCTACTCAGGAGGCTGAGGCAGGAGAATAGCTTGAACCTGAGAGGCGGAGGTTGCAGTGAGCCGAGATGTAGCCACTGCACTCCAGTTTGGGTGACAGATCATGACCCTGTCTCAAAAAAATTGATTATGAAATTTGTATTTCCATCAGCTCCGGTCATCTCTATATCCAGCTGAGTGATGTACATTTTCATGTGGCACCCAAATCATCCTGCAAAAAGGACCCTGAGCCCTCAGGAACCGCAGGGAGCCTGCAGAGCTCCCAGGGTCCTCAGGGCCTTCCCACAGGGGCTCAGCAGCTCCTCCTCAGTGCTGACAGAGGTGACAGAAAGTGACCTCCCATGTGGCATTGATTGAGGGGGCAGGAAATCACCCAGGTGTCATCCATTTGTGTGAGAAGTTGCAGGGGCCCAGGGGGCGTGGGAAGACGCTGACCCAGAAGGTTGCTTCCAGCCAGGGATTCAGCCCAGACGGCCTCCCTCTGTGAACCTGGTTCTCCTGTCTGCCTAGCATGGGGCTGAGGAAGCCTCACTGACTTCGTCTCTGGACATTTGACCCCTTCTGGGCCTTGGAAAAGCCAACACTGGCTTCTTCCTATAGAGCCAGGTTCCCCGCATCTTTCACCTACTGGTCAGACATGGCCTTCCAGGCAGAGAAAGCCTTGTAGGTACTCTCACCAGCAGATGGCCATTTTCACTTGGCAAGCCTCCCGGCCACTTCCTTCTTTTCACAGCAGACCTGAGAGAGTGGACAGAGAGCCCTACAGAACCTAGGGCAGGCCTGGGAGATGGAGGAGACCCATGCCCCAGCTCAAGAGTCAAGGGCCCACCTGAACAATGAGGTAGGGGAACAGCTCCTTTCAAGCCCTTCCTTCCCCACCCTCTCTGGACTCTGGATAAAGAAACACGACTGCTTTCCTCTCACCCAGAAGCCAGAAGGACCTGAGCACCCAGGACTTGTGGCTGTCAGAGAGCTGTGGAAGGGCAGGGGACACCAGATGGCAGCAGCAAGAGCTGGGCGGCAGCATCTGCCCAGGCCACCTGCGGAGAGAAGGCTGGAATCCGAGGGATCACACTGGGCCAGCATTGAGCCTGTGGCCACCACACTGACCCCTCCTCAGCTCCCCCTCACAGGACCTGAAAGCATTTCTGAGTTAAGTCTGCATAGGAAGTTTTCCAGAGCCATGCCACATATCCCTCCATCCACTCAGTGCCCATTTTACAGATGAAGAGAGAGGCACCCAGAAAGGTACACCAAGGCAAGATATGGCGTAGACAGGATGAGGGCAGAGCCAGCTTCCTGATCTGATGGAAGTCATGAAGCCTTCTCTGCCTTACGCTTGGCTCTGCAGGGTCGCTGAGAGGTTCCTTTAAGGAGATCATCAGAATCCTAAATGGCAAAAAATGGCAAATCAGGGGAAGAGTTGGAGCCCAGCATTTGGGGACACACACACACACACACAGTCGTCTTGCCTTGCAGAAATTGGGTTGCATTACTCCAGTCTGCCACTGAGTGGCACCTTTGGGCCATGCACTTGGCTCCAAAGACATTTCTCTGAACAGCAACAGAAAAACATGTTTAACCCTAAAAAAAAAAAAAAAAGAAACAAGTACATCTTACTTTGGATGAAATTTGATGACAGATTGAATGCACTGTCTGCACTTTCCACCACGTCATGTTTCAGCTTCGCTTGTCCCTCCCTTTCTGTTGACTAGACTACCTGTGATTCCCGCTGCTCTCGGAACCAGCACAGGACCTACTCTCTTACTCACTGATGGGGGAGCTGGCCTGTCCATGCACAGGGCAAAGGATATGACACCCAGACCTGGATCCTGCTGCAAGGCTGCCTTGGGAACCATCCTTAAGACCCGGTAGCTGTTGTCCAAGCTTTGGCTCTGGCTGCTGCTGCTCTCAGCAGAAAAGAGCTCACTGCTCCCATGCGGATGCTGAGGGATTAAACAGAGGCAAATACGGAAGTGAGCAGATTTTTCTCTCTTGCTCTCAGCAGAAGGAGAACCATTCTGCAGAGAAGTTTTCAACATATGCCTCTTCAGCATTGCTCCAGATGCGTCCGTCTTCACTCTGAAACCCATATATTGAGCACCTACTATTTGCCAAGCACCGTGCTGAGCACTGATGTGAATTGGCTCAGTTTCTCCATCTATAATAGGAATGGCTGGTTCATTCTTACACAGATAGTCTTTATGATTCCAGGACACTGCCTGCTTCTGGGATCTCTCCTCCATTTTGATGCCATCACTTGATCCCAACTAGATTTGACAAAGGGTCTCACACTGTCTGCATGGTGGCATGTATGTAGCACTGGGGTTCTCAACCAGGAATGAGTTCATCTCCCAGGGGACATTGGGCAATGTTTGGAAACATTTTTAGTTGTCATAACTTGGGAAGGGGGGTTGCTATTGGCATCTAGTGGGTAGAGGCCAAGGTTGCTGCTAAACATCCTACATTTCACAGAATAGCCTCAACAACAAAGAATTATCCAGCCTGAAGTGGCAATAGTGCTGAGGTTGAGAAACCTTCATGTAGAAGGAGAGAAATCCCGTTCTGATAACGAGAAGCACATTGATCTTTTAATATGCAATTCTTTTCTGTTCTGCACCATAGGAACACCTTTGATGTTTTCACAATCTCCATGGTCTTTGCAGCTCATGTAGTGGCATCAGGGCAGGCTGAGAGATGCAGCAGAATGGGTTTCATGGGACATCAGCTCTGGGGCCATCTCAGGCAACATCCCGATGCTGAGCCCCCTGGAACTGACTGTGTTTCTGCTCCCACTTCAGGTTCTGGCTGGCTGTCCAAGATCTTAAGAAACAACCCCTACAGGATGTGGCCAAGAGGGTAGAAGAAATCTGGCAAGAGTTTCTGGCTCCAGGG